TGACTATAGTCACTATGTTGCACAATAGATCTCTTAAACTTATTGCTCCTATCTAACTGAAATTTTGTATCCTTTGACAAACATCTCTTCACCCCAACCCTACCTACTGGTAACCAGGGTTCTACTCTATTCTCTGAGTTCAACAATTTTAGATTCAAGTCTCCCTTCCCTTCCCTTCCCCTCCCTTCCCCTCCCTTCCCTTCCCTTCCCTTCCCTTCCCTTCCCTTCCCTTCCCTTCCCTTCCCTTCCCTCCTCTCCCCTCCCCTCCTCTGCCCTCCCCTCTTTTCCTTCCCTCTTTTCTTCTCTCTCTTCTCTCTCTCTCTTTCTTCTCACTGCAGCCTCGACTTCACCAGGCTCAGGTGATCCTCGCACCTCAGCCTCCCGAGTAGCTGGGACTACAAGCGTGTGCCACCACACCCAGGTAATTTCTGTGTTTTTGTAGAGATGGGGTTTCGCCATGGTTCCCAAGCTGGATTACAGGCATGAGCCACTGTGCCCAGCTGACTTCCCTTTTTTTTTTTTTTTTTGAGATGGAGTTTCACTCTTTTTTTTGAGATGGAGTTTTGCTGTTGTCACCCAGGCTGGAGTGCAGTGGCTCAATCTTGGCTTACTGCAACCTCTGCCTCCCGGGTTCAAGCAGTTCTTCTGCCTCAGCCTCCCGAGTAGCTGGCATTACAGGTGCGTGCCACCATGCCTGGCTAATTTTTTGTATCTTTAGTAGAGATGGGGTTTCACCATGTTGGCCAGGCTGGTCTCGAACTTCTGACCTCAGGTGATCAACCCGCCTCAGCCTCCCAAAGTGCTGGGATTACAGGCGTGAGCCACCACGCCTGACTGATTTCCTTCTTTTTCAAGTCTGAATTAGTCTCCTATTGTGTGTGTGTGTGTGTGTGTGTATCACATTTCTTCATCCATTCATCCACTTATAGACATTTAGGTTGATTCCATATCTTGGCTATGGTGAATAATGCTGCAAGGAACATGGAAGTGCAGCTATCTCTTCAATATAATGCTTTCCTTTGGGTATATAGTGAGATTGCTGGATCATATGGTAGTTCCATTTTTAATTTTTCTGAGGAACCACTGTATTGTTTTCCATCATGGCTTTCCAAGATAGTATCACTTAATGACTTCAATTTTAATTAATGATTGCAAAAATGTATGTATTTTGAGCTACTTAGCCTTTTCTTCTGGAGGTTCTTGGCAGACACCAAAGTAACCCTTATGGATGATGAGACTGAACTATAACAAAACACCAAGTTCAAAAAAAAGAACACATGGTCCCTGCCTCCAAATGTTTAGTGAGAAAAATAGATTTACAAATATCTGCATTACAAGATAGTATAAATGGAGTCATAGGGTAGAACATCAATAGTGTGCTACTGAATGACAAAGGAAAGGAGAGGTTCATTCAAGGCTAAGTGTGAAGAAAAGTTGTGGGGTGGGTGTAGCAATTTAGGAAGAGGATTTCCTTGATGGAAAAGAGGCCTGCTGGAACAAGAGAATAGCACAGAGATAAGGAAGTCTAGTGTGTTTATAGGAAGCAAAGCAGTTTGGAGTAGCTGAAACCTGGAATTTAAGACAGATAAGGCTGGGAGGTGGGATGGGGCTAGATTATAGAGACTATGACATGTCATGCTAAGAAATTAAAATATGATTGAACATTATTGGTATATTTACATAAACAGTATCAACATCCTTAACTGTACTTTTTGCCTTTAATTTCAGTTTTATGAGTTTCCTTCTAAAATAAGTAGTTGATTAAAATCTCAATATTCACTTCCTATCAGTTTCTTTCAATCAGTAAAAGAATAATGTATTCCTAATATCCTTCAATGCTTTATCTAAATCCAACAGTGTTTTACCCCCAAACCTGCATTCCTATGATATTAATAGCTCTTAGCTTGATTAAAACTTCCGATAGAAAAACACTTCCACTTTCCTGGGGCAATATGCAGTGTATAGTCATTTTCTATTCTCTGTTGCAATCATTAATAATAATAATTAATGTTTATTAAACATGTTATGTCAAGGGAGCCACATAGCCTTATGTTATCTAGGGAGGCATTATTTTGATCTTAGACTGAGAATTTTTACAAGGTCACACAACTAAGTAAAGGGACCAAGGAGTCTACCCCCAGAGTCTGTGCTTTGAACTATTGTACTATCATGTAACGGGGCATAGTGTATGATAATTATTGTTAATATTAGATAGAAACTGGGCCTGATTCCTGTAGCAGGACTGTTTCTCTGTTTTTTTTTTCTTTGCATCTTAATTTTCATCATTTGGATTAATTTTATCTTACACTTTCAGTGACGGGACATATTTTAATGTTTTAATACACTTTTAAACTACTCATGGGATCTCGTATTTTTATGACCCACCCAAAAGAAACTCTTAAACTCTGAGAAGAGACAGGATGTGGGACGAAAAAAAATGTTAGCAACAGTGATGGCACAAGATGTGAAGACCAGGCCTCTGGAAGAATGTTGATTACCAATATTCTCATGATTCCCAATAAACTCCCCAAATCACCAGATCTTTTTGCATTTCAGCATCCCATATATTTTTCTGTGTGTCTTGATTTTTTTATTATGAAGGTAATACAGTAAACATACTACTTTGTACATGACATACTAAAGTATGTATTTAGACAACAGATCAAACATCACATGATCATGTATAAATTGTGCAAAACGTTTGCTAACTGAAAGAACACGTCAGTGTTATTATCATAGATTTCTTCACCAGAACACTATTCTCAGGCCAAGCTCTGGAGGAGAGGGTTGTGTGGAGTAGAGAGAAGCTGAAATGAGAGCCTGGCAGTCCAGTGACCCTGGTAACAGTGTGGGACACAGGGAGATGATGATACCAATGTATCTCAGTGTCTGGCCCTCACTCTGCCTAAATTTAACTGTTACATCTTTATTTTTGTATTTACTTTGTTAAATATTTGGACCTTTCCATCTTTTCTCAGGCTCTGAGTGGTTTACAGATTCTGCTATTTTCACTTTTGAGTTTGAGAGTAGGACTTAGAAATAGATGACTCTTCAATGGATTGGTGAGTAAAGGATCCTGAAACTGTTCTCTCCTTTAGCATGACGTCTCTCAACTTCAGTTTCCTCATGGGTAGATTGAGGGATTGAATAAGATAAGTGGTGGCAATCACAAATCTTCACAAGGTTTACCCGGATGAGACAGGCATCATAAATGAGCAAAGAAGACTGGGGGCAGTGGTTGGGTAGTAGGTGTGTGGAGGTATGGGGGATAGCACAGGTGAAACTAAATGCAAGGCAACGTTAGTCCTGCGTCAGGGAGATATTAGGGAGTAGAAGGACCTGGAGAGAAAATGCCTCATCCAATGAGAGCCAGACTTACTCAGTTCCAGTTAATTGTTATGTAAGAATGAGGGCCCAGTGTTATCAGAACTTTCAATGTTTTGAGAGAATCCTAAAGTTCAGATTTTTATGTGAAATCTATTCTAGTGTTAAAACATCAGCAATTTGGCCGGGCGCAGTGGCTCACGCCTGTCATCCCAGCACTTTGGAGGCAGAGGCGGGCGGATCACGAGGTCAGGATATTGAGACCATCCTGGCTAACAGGGCGAAACCCCGTCTCTACTAAAAAAATACCAAAAGAATTAGCCAGGCATGGTGGCGGGCACCTGTAGTCCCAGCTACCTGGGAGGCTGAGGCAGGAGAATGGCGTGAACCCGGGAGGTGGAGCTTGCAGTGAGCCGAGATCTCGCCACTGCACTCCGGCCTGGGCGACACAGCAAGACTTCGTCTCAAAAAAAAAACGAAAAAAAAAAATCAGCAATTCATTCAAATTTACTAAAAACAAAACCAAAAACATTGAGTCCGCCAAACGAAACACATTAAGAGACCAGACTTGGCCAGATTTGGCCTGAGTGGTGCCAAAGTTTCCAAAATTCCTTCTGACTTCAGACTTTTGTGATCCTATATAGCCAATTTCTTCCCCTTTTGCTAAAACATATGGTAGTACTCCCTGTATCCAAATTATGACAGCTTTGGAGGAGCTCTTTGGCAAATGCTAGACTATAAAAAATCTACAAGGCCTCGAAGATTAAAAAATATCCTTTTTTCATAGCCGCACTATTGATAAAATTCAGAGGCCTCATACCACGGGAGGCCATGATAGGAGAATTGCTTCAGCCCAGCAGTTTGAGACCAGCTTGGGTATCATAGTGAGACTTCGTCTCTACAAAAAATGAAAAATTAGCGGTCATAGTGGCACCTGCCTGTAGTCCTAGCTATTTGGGAAGCTGAGGTAGCAGGATCATTTGAGCTTGGGAGGTCAAGGCTGCAGTGATGAGCTGTGATTGCACCACTGCACCCCAGCCTGGCAACACAGCAAGGACCTGTCTCAAAAAATCAGAGGCTCCAGAAGTTAATTACCTGTATTTATTGTCCCTTTCAGGAACGATTAGTGTGATTTAGTTCCAAGATTCAGAACTGCTCCTCTAAATATTTTACTTCCTGTTCTGCCTTTCCATCTTAATGTGAAAGAATCAATTTTGGTTTCCACTTGGATGAGGGGTATTTATAGGCTTGGCTGATGGTGTTCAGACAAAGCAATCTTCATTGTCTTTAACCTGGCAATATTTCACCACGTATTCTGTCCCTCTTCCTTAACAGAGCTATCTGGGGATGTTCTTGAATTTCAACTAGATGGATAAATTAAGTGTTTGACTTGTAGAAGTTAATATGGCAATTTCGATTTTTTTAAAAAGCTATTTATATGGATCCAAAAAATAAAAAGGTAAACATAATGAATGGATTTGCAGTGAAATTCTTTAATACAAGTGTGTTTTTAAAGCTGAGTTTCTTGGATTTGACTGGCTGGGATGTGTTATTTGCTTTATGTCAATGAGCTATTCTACAAACAAGTGGGCCTGACTTAAAGTTCAGAGCAGATGTTGACAATGAGAAGGAAGCATTTGAGTACATAAAACAAGAATGACATGTTGAGAGAAACCACATACCTTACTGTGACTGAGCTGACTACAGAGGACAAACAAGAGGCTCTGAATGACAGTTTTGAGCCACGATTTGCCCTTGTCCTAGCCCCAGTAATGAGTCAGCCCCCACCCTTTCACATCAGCGAGTATGTTAACCATCACTGAATGTTTAACATTTAAAACCGAATCGGAAAGAATCAGGTAATTATTTGATCATTACAGCCATGTCATCCGATGTTATATTGGTAAAAGATTTGGATTTTAATTTTTTTACTCATGTATTTGGCTAGCTTTTCAGATTCAATGGTGGAGACAGACTCTAAGCTCCAGAGAGGAAGGGGCCACATCTCCTTCACCCCACAATGCCTTCTAAATGCACTCAGTTCATTTTGTTGAATGAAAGATCTTTGATTAATCATTTGAATATATAGGAGATTTTAGGTAAGTAGGCTTTCAATGCATTCATTCATTCATTCCATACAGATTTGTTGAGCTTTCCCTATGTGCCAATCATAATTCTTAGTGCTAGGCATATGTGATAGACTTGTGGGCTAGTCCCTTAACAAATAACAATCTATTGTAATAAATATTATGGCAGAGATGCTTAAATCGGTGTGAGACCTTGGAGGAGGAATGACTGATGTAGAGTTTCACAGATGGCATCAAGATGAGAGAAACAGTTTGGGCTCAGTCTTGAAGGAAGAGTAGAATTGGAGAAAGGCATTCCAGCTGCCTCCAGCTACTAACAGGAACTGAAGAGTCAAAGCTTGGACGAGGGAGGGAGCATAGCTAAAATGCTGAGTCGTGAGCTGTGGGTTGGGGGGCACAGATTTGTTGGACATCCTAGCATTACAGACTTTTAGAAGAAAGAATCAGGTAACTGGCTAGTTATTTAAAGATCTGGATATCTGATGTCATATGAACACAACATGGTTTTATAAAACCAATGCTTTCATTTTTGTTTATAATTTTTGAATAACATTATAGTTTTAGTGATGGACAACTGTAAGCTTCATGAGGGAAAGAATGATTGTCATTGATATCTTAGTGTCCTTTTGTAATTAATGAAATAAAACCTTGTGCTCTGCTAATGGGTAAACTGTGGGTAATGAGGAACCATGGAAGGATCTGAAAAATTGGAAGCAGAATTGAGATGACCAGAGAGCCACGGTTTAGGAAGATGGATCTGGGAGCAGCTCGGCAGATGCCCTGCAGCAGGGAGACAGTGTAAGCTGAGGGATCCACCTGTAGGCAGTTGTGATGGTCCAGGCATTCGCAGAAAAGATGGAGAGGAAGAGTCTGATTGCAGAACTCTTTGGGGGACCCTAGGATGCTGGAGACGGGTAGCTGGGATTCAAGGAAGAGCTGGAATGCAATGAAGTGGAGGCTTTGTGCTTGGGCAAATGGAAGTACGGTCATGACAGTTTTCCAGGTAAAATTCAGGAGGAGAAATTAAGAATTGAGTTTGAGGGGCCTGGGCACATCCAGTTGAGATCTTGACATGGAAAATGGTGAAAAATTCGTTAGAAATGTGGATCTGGAGTTCTGAAGAGAGGTCAGAGCTGGGGATGGAGACTTCAGACTTCTTGCTTGAGTATCTGTGATCACTTGGTGGCGTTAGAGAGAGCCTGGGAGAGTCTTGCAGTGGGCTCACGAAAGCCAAGGGGGCAGTGGTTCATAAAAACAGAGACGTAAACAGTGTCAAGAATGAGGAGGCTGTGCTGACAAACTGTGAGGATGCAGGGAATGCCATAGTGAAACACTTTTTATTGTCTAGGTGCATCAGAAGCCAGAAATCACTGAGTAGAGGAATGATGAGAAGGTGAGGAAGCAGAGGTAGGGAGAGTACCCTTTCATGCTTTTCTAAGTAAGATTCTCTTTTCTGTTTGTTTTTGTTTAGGACCTGCAGAGAAACGCCTCCTGATTTTGTCTTACAATGGAACTTAAAAAGTCGCCTGACGGTGGATGGGGCTGGGTGATTGTGTTTGTCTCCTTCCTTACTCAGTTTTTGTGTTACGGATCCCCACTAGCTGTTGGAGTCCTGTACATAGAATGGCTGGATGCCTTTGGTGAAGGAAAAGGAAAAACAGCCTGGGTTGGATCCCTGGCAAGTGGAGTTGGCTTGCTTGCAAGTAAGTGGATAAATTAATGCCTCTCTTTACTCATAATAAGTGAAGGTTTCATTTCTTTTTTTAGGTCCTGTCTGCAGTCTCTGTGTCTCATCTTTTGGAGCAAGACCTGTCACAATCTTCAGTGGCTTCATGGTGGCTGGAGGCCTGATGTTGAGCAGTTTTGCTCCCAATATCTACTTTCTGTTTTTTTCCTATGGCATTGTTGTAGGTAAGGAACCTCGTCACTATGACTTTCCTAACTCTTAATTTATGCAATGTCTTCTCATGCTTAGGTCTTGGATGTGGTTTATTATACACTGCAACAGTGACCATTACGTGCCAGTATTTTGACGATCGCCGAGGCCTAGCGCTTGGCCTGATTTCAACAGGTATATTTTCAAAATGAGTACAGTATTGTCACACGAGGTTGAACAGTTCCCATTCCCTTTTTAGGTTCAAGCGTTGGCCTTTTCATATATGCTGCTCTGCAGAGGATGCTGGTTGAGTTCTATGGACTGGATGGATGCTTGCTGATTGTGGGTGCTTTAGCTTTAAATATATTAGCCTGTGGCAGTCTGATGAGACCCCTCCAATCTTCTGATTGTCCTTTGCCTAAAAAAATAGCTCCAGAAGATCTACCAGATAAATACTCCATTTACAATGAAAAAGGAAAGAATCTGGAAGAAAACATAAACATTCTTGACAAGAGCTACAGTAGTGAGGAAAAATGCAGGATCACGTTAGCCAATGGTGACTGGAAACAAGACAGCCTACTTCATAAAAACCCCACAGTGACACACACAAAAGAGCCTGAAACGTACAAAAAGAAAGTTGCAGAACAGACATATTTTTGCAAACAGCTTGCCAAGAGGAAGTGGCAGTTATATAAAAACTACTGTGGTGAAACTGTGGCTCTTTTTAAAAACAAAGTATTTTCAGCCCTTTTCATTGCTATCTTACTCTTTGACATCGGAGGGTTTCCACCTTCATTACTTATGGAAGATGTAGCAAGAAGTTCAAACGTGAAAGAAGAAGAGTTTATTATGCCACTTATTTCCATTATAGGCATTATGACAGCAGTTGGTAAACTGCTTTTAGGGATACTGGCTGACTTCAAGTGGATTAATACCTTGTATCTTTATGTTGCTACCTTAATCATCATGGGCCTAGCCTTGTGTGCAATTCCATTTGCCAAAAGCTATGTCACATTGGCGTTGCTTTCTGGGATCCTAGGGTTTCTTACTGGTAATTGGTCCATCTTTCCATATGTGACCACGAAGACTGTGGGAATTGAAAAATTAGCCCATGCCTATGGGATATTAATGTTCTTTGCTGGACTTGGAAATAGCCTAGGACCACCCATCGTTGGTAAGATATTTATCTTAAAATCATCCCATTTTGAAACTTACTTTTTTTCTTACTGCCTTTTCAGGTTGGTTTTATGACTGGACCCAGACCTATGATATTGCATTTTATTTTAGTGGCTTCTGCGTCCTGCTGGGAGGTTTTATTCTGCTGCTGGCAGCCTTGCCCTCTTGGGATACATGCAACAAGCAACTCCCCAAGCCAGCTCCAACAACTTTCTTGTACAAAGTTGCCTCTAATGTTTAGAAGAATATTGGAAGACACTATTTTTGCTATTTTATACCATATAGCAACGATATTTTAACAGATTCTCAAGCAAATTTTCTAGAGTCAAGACTATTTTCTCATAGCAAAATTTCACAATGACTGACTCTGAATGAATTATTTTTTTTTATATATCCTATTTTTTATGTAGTGTATGCGTAGCCTCTATCTCGTATTTTTTTCTATTTCTCCTCCCCACACCATCAATGGGACTATTCTGTTTTGCTGTTATTCACTAGTTCTTAACATTGTAAAAAGTTTGACCAGCCTCAGAAGGCTTTCTCTGTGTAAAGAAGTATAATTTCTCTGCCGACTCCATTTAATCCACTGCAAGGCACCTAGAGAGACTGCTCCTATTTTAAAAGTGATGCAAGCATCATGATAAGATATGTGTGAAGCCCACTAGGAAATAAATCATTCTCTTCTCTATGTTTGACTTGCTAGTAAACAGAAGACTTCAAGCCAGCCAGGAAATTAAAGTGGCGACTAAAACAGCCTTAAGAATTGCAGTGGAGCAAATTGGTCATTTTTTAAAAAAATATATTTTAACCTACAGTCACCAGTTTTCATTATTCTATTTACCTCACTGAAGTACTCGCATGTTGTTTGGTACCCACTGAGCAACTGTTTCAGTTCCTAAGGTATTTGCTGAGATGTGGGTGAACTCCAAATGGAGAAGTAGTCACTGTAGACTTTCTTCATGGTTGACCACTCCAACCTTGCTCACTTTTGCTTCTTGGCCATCCACTCAGCTGATGTTTCCTGGGAAGTGCTAATTTTACCTGTTTCCAAATTGGAAACACATTTCTCAATCATTCCGTTCTGGCAAATGGGAAACATCCATTTGCTTTGGGCACAGTGGGGATGGGCTGCAAGTTCTTGCATATCCTCCCAGTGAAGCATTTATTTGCTACTATCAGATTTTACCACTATCAAATATAATTCAAGGGCAGAATTAAACGTGAGTGTGTGTGTGTGTGTGTGTGTGTGCTATGCATGCTCTAAGTCTGCATGGGATATGGGAATGGAAAAGGGCAATAAGAAATTAATACCCTTATGCAGTTGCATTTAACCTTAAGAAAAATGTCCTTGGGATAAACTCCAATGTTTAATACATTGATTTTTTTTCTAAAGAAATGGGTTTTAAACTTTGGTATGCATCAGAATTCCCTATAGATCTTTTTGAAAATATAGGTACCTGGGTATCACACATAGAACTTTTAATTCTGCTGGTGTAGGCTGTTGCCCAAACATCTATAATTTTACTGAGCTCTTCAAGTGATTCTGATAACACAGCCTGGATTGAGAATTTTTATAAGATTGGCAATGGAAAAACATTTATTCTTTTAAATAATAATTTTTTTAAAACCCAAGAGGTCAGGGGATTTTATAAACCAATAGCCAAGTGTTCTTTAAATAGGAGGCACCCTTCCCATTGTGCCAAAATCATCTTTTCATTTATTTTGAAATTTGTATGATTATTTTATACTTGTATGTTGCCTTTCTTCGAAGGCGCCTGAAGCACTTTATAAACACAAATCCTCACAATACCTCTGTGAGGTAGGTAAATAGTACTTTTCTATGTAGTAAACCTGGAATATGGAGAATTTCATAACAGTTCATTCTACTTAATAATGCAATAATGGAGCTCCAAGTTGTCTTGGACTTCTACACCACACTCAGACTTCTGGAAAGTTTTCTGTACCTCATTCTTTAGTCCCTGTCAAGGTTAGTAAATAAAATAAGTGACATAAAAAAAAAAAAAACTAAACTACTTGTTGTGTTGAAAGTTCCTTTTTGCCAGTTATGTTCAGGAAACCCAATAACCTGAAAAAGTTTGACTTTGATGTGACATCTTCATATTCATCAATGCTGATAATTGTCCAAAGGCATCTTCACTATGTCTGCTAAATAACATCCAATGTGGGCGTTATCTGTTGTCTAGGGGATGAATTTTAAGTTACAATAAAATATTTTTCTTTGTTTTGCATCAGTTTGGTTGCTTTTTCTCCTCTTAGTTCT